TAGCACAAACCAGTCCTTTCATCAGTTGTGCCCTGCCCCCACCCCATGGCTCTTGATAGCTCCTTGCTGTCTTGTGCTTTTTCCTTCCCCACAAATCCTCTTTTCTGTGCATACAGTGTGCCCAAGTTCATCCCTTACGTGCCTACAAGAATTCAGACGTTAGGGAATTCAAGACCATGCCTTAGACCTGGCTGTTGTAGGAGCAAATACAAATTAGAAGAGGCTTAATGATTTCTCTTTAGAGTGAGGGAAGAATTTTTGCTCTTCTCCCTTTTCTTAAAGCATTTAGGTGGAAAATTTTTATAATTATTTTCACCAGTTTTTGAAATATATGTAAATCATTTTTATCAGTTAAATAGGTCATTTGTCTTTTTTGACTCAGACTTGTCTTTATCTAGGACTTGGGAACTATTGCTTTGAAATGTGAATAGCAAGAATATATCCCACAGTTTCTGTAGGAGGGTGGGAGGCTGCCTTCAGCAGGTACCTGGCTCCACATTGTGGGTCTACGTCCTGTCATGAAGATGTGGGAAGTTTATTTTTCTTTTGAATATTACCAATTAGAAAACCCAGATTACCTCCCAAATTACTAGGTGAAATAATAAACTGTGTAAATGGTGCTTTCAAGTCTTCTACTTAAGAACTAATGGTGACTTTTTTTCTGTGTTTGCAGTCTCTTAGTAGATTGCCTGTGATGCACATCACATTTTGGTTTAATTATATAACAAAACATTTTCTTGCTGTTCTATTATGGTGGAAAATTTTTTTAGGATTGGAGATAATTTTTCTCTTTTTTTTTTTTTTTAAGACGGAGTCTTCGCTGTGTCGCCAGGCTGGAGTGCAGTAGTGCGATCTCGGCTCACCGCATTCTCCACCTCCCAGGTTCAAGCGATTCACCTGCTCAGCCTCCTGAGTAGTTGGGATTACAGGCGCGCCACCACACTCAGCTAATTTTTTTGTATTTTTAGTAGAGACGGGGTTTCGCCATGTTGGCCAGGATGGTCTCCATCTTCTGACCTCATGATCCACCGGCCTTGGCCTCCCAAAGTGCTGGGATTATAGGCGTGAGCCACCGTGCCTGGCTGAAAATTTTTCTTTTAGTCATATTTTCCATGCACTGTTTAGAAGTACTGGACGTTATATACAAAGTGCCCACCAGGCTTCACTTGAGAGAAAAACCTTTCTTCTCAGGATTCCAGCCACAACCCACAATTGTATGACAAAGTGCAGCAAGGTGCTCCCCAAATCTGCAAACAAAATAGTCTCTCTATTTGGGATCTACAGTCCCTTCTAGAGCAGTTAGACTAGATTTCTACAAAAATCACTTCAGGACAGCAATCAGTTATTTCACCTCCTTCAGTGCTCCTGTCATCTTCAGATCTGACACGGATTCAGAGATCACGGGGCCCATAAACCCAACCAGGATCATACATGTGCATTGATTAAACTTGAGAACTTCAATTCTCTCCCTCCTCCCTTTGCCCAAATGCCCGCAAATGTGCATAGCTCACCAGCCCTCCAAGACCTAAATGTGCAGTTCCAAATTCTGAATTTATTTTCTGGGATTTGAGAGAAGAAAAGAACTTTTATTTGAGAAATACATGTTCTTTTAATGATCAGACCCAGAGACTGGTTAAAATGAGACCACAGTGATGTACTGTTCCCGTCTTTGAACTATTTGTCTTTTGAAATTGCTTGCTATTGGCACAAGTGGCTATAAATTAACCTAATAATGCCACACTGGACACTATAATCCACACCCAATAGCTTAACAATGTATATAACCAATCACTAACCAATGTTACTTCTGTAAATAAGAATTCCTGACAACTTTCTATCCTGCCTTCCTTTTTGCCTTTACAAATATACTTGTAATTGGAGTGTATATTCAGGTAGCTTTATACTCCAGGATTGCAGTCTTCAAGCTTTGGCCCCAGAAAACTCTCTACTTATATTATGTTTATCCCAGTATTTCCTTTTAGGTCAAAATATTCTTAAGAATGTGTTGAAGGAGCCTCCATGAGGTGATCTCTCCTCTGGTTTTACTCTGCTTACTCTAACCCCTAAGAATGTAGAGGCACATTGATCCCACCTAGAATCTGCATACAAAAGTTGGCCTCTGCCTGGGATTCCCAACACTGGACCAGACTTTGGGTTGAAGACATACGAAAAACTCACAGAAGACATTTTCTGCATCATGAGAGGTCAATGTAGACATCTTAAGCCCCATTTTTAGAGTGGGGCCCTTTGAGTTTTCCAGATCTTGTTCAGTGACCTGCTACAGCTGTGTGAGAGGCTTCTGATGGGAACAGAATCCTGTGGCAGAATCTTTAAGTGTAAACAAGCATCTTAGCAGTGGGAGGTAAGGCCACAAAATATCCAGAGCCTTAATGAAATTCTGTCACTTGATAAATGTGTATTTTCAGGAACTCTTAACATTCAAGGATGTGGCCATAGAATTCTCTCCAGAAGAGTGGAAATGTCTGGACACTTCCCAGCAGAATTTATATAGAGATGTGATGTTGGAGAACTACAGAAACCTGGTCTCCCTGGGTAAGGATAACTTTAATATGTAATTCCTAATATAGTCATGTTAATTTTTTTTTTAATAAAACAGGTGTTAGTATCTCTAACCCAGACCTGGTCACCAGTCTGGAGCAAAGAAAAGAGCCCTACAATTTGAAGATACATGAAACAGCAGCCAGACCCCCAGGTAGGTGAGAGTGAATGGAGGAGAGGACACAGGTGGGATAATTTGTTATTTTTATTTCTTTCAGCTGTGTGTTCTCATTTCACCCAAAACCTTTGGACAGTGCAGGGCATAGAAGATTCATTCCACAAACTTATACCAAAAGGACATGAGAAACGTGGACATGAGAATTTAAGAAAAACTTGTAAAAGTATAAATGAGTGTAAGGTGCAGAAAGGTGGTTATAATAGAATTAACCAATGCTTATTAACTACCCAGAAAAAAACAATTCAATCTAATATATGTGTCAAAGTTTTTCATAAATTTTCAAATTCAAACAAAGATAAGATAAGATATACTGGAGATAAAACCTTTAAATGTAAAGAATGTGGCAAATCATTTCACGTGCTCTCACGCCTAACTCAACACAAAAGAATTCATACTGGAGAGAACCCCTACACATGTGAAGAATGTGGCAAAGCCTTTAATTGGTCCTCAATTCTTACTAAACATAAGAGAATTCATGCCAGAGAGAAATTCTACAAGTGTGAAGAATGTGGTAAAGGCTTTACTCGGTCCTCACACCTTACTAAACATAAGAGAATTCATACTGGAGAGAAACCCTACATATGTGAAAAATGTGGTAAAGCTTTTAACCAATCCTCAACCCTTAATTTACATAAGAGAATTCATTCTGCACAAAAATACTACAAATGTGAAGAATGTGGTAAAGCCTTTAAGTGGTCCTCATCCCTTAATGAACATAAGAGAATTCATGCTGGAGAGAAACCCTTCTCATGCGAAGAATGTGGCAATGTCTTTACCACATCCTCAGACTTTGCTAAACATAAGAGAATTCATACAGGAGAGAAACCCTACAAATGTGAAGAATGTGGAAAATCCTTTAATAGGTCCACAACTCTTACGACACATAAGAGAATCCATACTGGAGAGAAACCCTACACATGTGAAGAATGTGGAAAAGCCTTTAATTGGTCCTCAACCCTTAATGTACACAAGAGAATTCACTCTGGAAAAAATCCCTACAAATGTGAAGATTGTGGCAAAGCCTTTAAAGTGTTTGCAAACCTGCATAATCATAAGAAAATTCATACTGGAGAGAAACCCTACATATGTAAACAATGTGGCAAAGCCTTTAAACAGTCCTCACACTTGAATAAACATAAGAAAATTCACACTGTAGATAAACCCTACAAATGTAAAGAATGCGGGAAAGCTTTTAAGCAGTACTCCAACCTTCCTCAACATAAGAGAACTCATACTGGAGGAAAATTTTAGAAATGTGAAGAATGTGGGAGCCTTTAAGTCTTCCTCAGTCTTTTCTAATCATAATTCATACTGGAGAGAAACTCTACACATGAAAAAATTGACAAAGCTTTTAACCGCAACTCAATCTGTTCTAAACATAAGAGAAATGGTATTGGTGAGAAGCCATAAAAATATGAAAAATGTGGAAAAGCCTTCAAATGCTTGTCACATATTACTGAATATAATTCTTACTGCAGAAAACCCCTAGGAATATTAAAAGTGTGGCAAAACCTTTAACCAATGCTCATATCTCTTTGCACATGATAGCATTTATACTTGAGAAAAATTGTACAAATATAGAAAATGTAGAAAAGCCATTAATGCCTACTCATGTGTTACTAAATATCAGAGAGTTTGTACTTAATAAAAGGATTATAAATGTAGTATTTGTTGAAAGACCTATTAGAAAATACAGGTCTTAAAAGTGAAGAAGAGTATTCTGAAGATAGACAATAGAAATAGTAAGAGGGTTGTAGTACCTGTACTTGCATCATGGGTCTTATTGTGCATATTTCATACTAGAAGAAAACCCTGAAGCAGTTGCCCAAACTTTCTTTGACATTAGAGAATTTATATTGGAAAGAAATTTTACAAATGTAATAAATTTGGAAAAGCATTTGTTCAAAAACTATAGCTTAAAAAAAACCAGTTTATACTAGAAGATATTTTGTAGATGCGGTAAGTATGAAAAGATAGTCTGAAATTAAGACTAAATGTCAGAATATTTACAGTAGAAAGAAAAAGGCATTAACACTTGAAACATTACAGTATATCAGAGTGTAAAGTATAAAAAAATTCCAAAGCTGAAACTGTTAGATAATTTCTTTCTATATAAGTTGAAAAGGAGTAGCTTTTTGAAATTATTCCATTGAAATTATACTTTTTTTACCTGAAAAAATTATAGATTTTTTGAAAAGCAAATTCAACTCTAAAATTACTTCATACTGATTCAACTTATTGTTTATATGAAAGCATGTGATGAATTGTTGCATCAGAGGTATGAGTGATTCTTTTTAGGTGGGCATCATTCATGAACTTTTTTTTTTTTTTTGAGACGGAGTCTCGCTCTGTCGCCCAGGCTGGAGTGCAGTGGCGGGATCTCGGCTCACTGCAAGCTCTGCCTCCCCCTGGGTTCACGCCATTCTCCTGCCTCAGCCTCCCAAGTAGCTGGGACTACAGGCGCCCGCCACTACGCCCGGCTAATTTTTTGTATTTTTAGTAGAGACGGGGTTTCACCGTTTTAGCCGGGATGGTCTCGATCTCCTGACCTCGTGATCCGCCCGCCTCGGCCTCCCAAAGTGCTGGGATTACAGGCGTATTCATGAACTTTTACATGAATGAGTAAGGACATTGAAAGATGCATGAGATGATGCATACATCTTTGTGGTTGACTTATCATTGCATGATGCATGACGTACATGTTCAGAGTAATATTCTTCTGCATTATAGTGAGAGAAAAATCTTGAATTTTAGTAATAAATTGCTTTTACCAGTTGCACATTTATGTAATAAAATACAGTAAATTTTAAAATTCTCTTTTAAGATTGTGTGTGAACCTTACTCAAGGGTGTAGGTAAAAAATGGTAACAGTATACTTTTAGTAACATAGTTTAATGACATTTCTAGTAATTTCTTTTTCCAGTGGCTTTAAACAGCAAATAAGTTGAAGAATATTGTTCTCATGTTAAATTTTTATTATTTTTTATATTTAAATTTATTTTTAAAAATTTATGTGGGTACATGGTATGTGTATACATTCATGGCATAGATGGGTTACTTTGATACAGACATGCAACATGTAATCACATCAGAGTAAATGAGTTATTCATCACCTCAAGCATTTATCCTTTGTATTACAAACAATCCAATTATACACTTCATTTTTAAATGTACAATTAAATTATTTTTTATTACAGGTAATTTTATGATTGTATTTAGAATTATATCAGAATATAATTATAATTTAGACATTTCTGTGTCCTGAATAAATATGTTTTTAAATGTTCCATATTTTTCTTTGGACATCTGGCATCTCTTCTGGC